AAAAAAAAAAAAAAAAAGCTGGTGAATTGTTGTTTGCAGGGGAACAGGCCAAGCAAAATGCACAGCAACCTGCAGGAGGCCAAGCAAAATGCACAGTGACCTACAGGAAGAAACCTGACTGGGAGTTCCTCAGACTCACAGGAAATCAGTTGTGGGTCTGATTCCTCTCCCTCCTCAGCTCTTTCCAGAGCCTCAGCCTGGAAATCTCCATCTCCTCCTTGTGGGAGCTAGGTACAATGCAGTGATCCACGGCCAAGCTGAAGTCTCGAGTTAAATCCAAGACCTGAGGGTACTCCCAATCCCTCAGTGAAGTGCTGCGCTGGGTTGCCGGGCAACTAACTGCTACAGCTGGGGCAGAAGGTGGGTGGGATGCTGAGAAAAAAATACCAGAATCGAGGACAAGAAAAACAGAGTGGGAGGGGCTTTTCAAGGATCTACGCTTTAGAATTTACACCATCCTTCCAAATCGTAGCTTTGTTTCCGGGAACTGAGTTGTGTTTACCTTGGCTTCCGACTATGTTGGCAACAGGTTTCCTGCAAGAAACAGGCGCGTCTCCACACCCTCGTCCCTCCTCCCCACCCCCTGCCTTTCAATAGCCATCTTCCTGGAGCCGGAGGCATCCCAGATTAAGGGAGAGGTACGGGCCCTTTAAGCTTGACCTATGGAGGCGGACGGAGCTAAAACTGACGTGGAACCGGAATGTGAGCGGTGTCAGACACGTGGTACAAGGAGGCATTCATCTTGGAACCGGGCAATTGGCATTTCCGCTCTGGGTAGTACATCTTTAACATAATGTTAGGGAAGTATCCGTTCTTGGCTGCCTTTCTTTAATTGCGTTTCCAGTACTCTCTCGGTGATTCTACTCTTGAACATAGGATGAAATTTGGAATCACACTTCTCTTCCACTTCCATCCCCACCCTCTAATGCCCATATTAAAAATGGCGGCCGCCGCCTTCCGCAGTAATGGTTGTTCAGCGAACAAGATCCGGGCGGAAACAGTAGATAGGCGGGTGCAGCGGGGCAGAACATAGGTTGCCTTAGAGAGGTTCCCCGGTGTCCCGACGGCGGCTCAAGTCAGAGTTGCTGGGTTTTGCTCAGATTGGTGTGGGAAGAGCCTGCCTGTGGGGAGCGGCCACTCCATACTGCTGAGGCCTCAGGACTGCTGCTCAGCTTGCCCGTTACCTGAAGAGGCGGCGGAGCCGGGCCCCTGACCGGTCACCATGTGGGCCTTCTCGGAATTGCCCATGCCGCTGCTGATCAATTTGATCGTCTCGCTGCTGGGATTTGTGGCCACAGTCACCCTCATCCCGGCCTTCCGGGGCCACTTCATTGCTGCGCGCCTCTGTGGTCAGGACCTCAACAAAACCAGCCGACAGCAGATGTGAGCAGCGGCACACGGGTCCGGGCAGGGGGTTCCCCCTCGCCCCCTTGCTGCTGGGCCACAGCCCAGAATCCCAGGGAGTGATCAGCGGTGCTGTTTTCCTTATCATCCTCTTCTGCTTCATCCCTTTCCCCTTCCTGAACTGCTTTGTGAAGGAGCAGTGTAAGGCATTCCCCCACCATGAAGTAAGTGGGTTCGTGGGGGTGATTGCCTGTGGTTGAGTCATGGACCTGCCCGAGCCTCCCCCAGTTTGTGGCCCTGATAGGTGCCCTCCTTGCCATCTGCTGCATGATCTTCCTGGGCTTTGCGGATGATGTACTGAATCTGCGCTGGCGCCATAAGCTGCTGCTACCTACAGCTGCCTCACTACCTCTCCTCATGGTCTATTTCACCAACTTTGGCAACACGACCATTGTGGTGCCCAAGCCCTTCCGCCCGATACTTGGCCTGCATCTGGACTTGGGTAGGTAGTCCTACCACTGCTGCCCCTATGGCACTACTTCTTTTCCTACCATCTCTCCCCGCAGGAATCCTGTACTATGTCTACATGGGGCTGCTGGCAGTGTTCTGTACCAATGCCATCAATATCCTAGCAGGAATTAACGGCCTAGAGGCTGGCCAGTCACTAGTCATTTCTGCTTCCATCATTGTCTTCAACCTGGTAGAGTTGGAAGGTAGGTGGGATTGGGGGTGGGGAGAGAGAAGTAACTTTTCCTTCTTTCTTCCTTGCTTCCAAAGGTGATTGTCGGGATGATCATGTCTTTTCCCTCTACTTCATGATACCCTTTTTTTTCACCACTTTGGGATTGCTCTACCACAACTGGTAAGTAGGCCTGTGGATAAGGGGACAACTACGCCACTGGCTCGGATCCTCTTCCCCCACACAGGTACCCATCACGGGTGTTTGTGGGAGATACCTTCTGTTACTTTGCTGGCATGACCTTTGCCGTGGTGGGCATCTTGGGACACTTCAGCAAGACCATGCTACTATTCTTCATGCCCCAGGTGTTCAACTTCCTCTACTCACTGCCTCAGCTCCTGCATATCATCCCCTGCCCTCGCCACCGCATACCCAGGTAGCCGCTTTTTGGCTTGAAATGGACATCATCCCAGTCACATGAAGCTATCTTCCCCCCGCAGACTCAATATCAAGACAGGCAAACTGGAGATGAGCTATTCCAAGTTCAAGACCAAGAGCCTCTCTTTCTTGGGCACCTTTATTTTAAAGGTAACAGGGTAACAAGGAGGTAAGGCCCTAGGGCTGAGGTTCTCTTCACCTCTGGTCCCTCCAGGTGGCAGAGAGCCTCCAGCTGGTGACAGTACACCAGAGTGAGACTGAAGATGGTGAATTCACTGAATGTAACAACATGACCCTCATCAACTTGCTACTTAAAGTCCTTGGGCCCATACATGAGAGAAACCTCACATTGCTCCTGCTGCTGCTGCAGGTGAGGATGGGAATCGAGTTTATACCTCCGTGTGATTCTTACTCCAGTCCATTTCTCCTTGCAGATCCTGGGCAGTGCCATCACCTTCTCCATTCGATATCAGCTCGTTCGACTCTTCTATGATGTCTGAGTCCCTTGATCATTGTCCTTTACCTCACAGTCTCTAGGATTCCTGACTCAGGCTGACCTCTCTCTCTGGTCCCAGACTGCCTCCTTGCCCAGGCCTCTCTCACTCTTCATACTCCTCCAGATTTTGTTCTCAGCATTTTCCTTTCTCTGTGATCATTGGCATCCTGGGCGTTTCTTGCCCTCTGCTGACTACTGATTGGATTTTACCTATGGCTTTCTGCAACTTGCTACTCTCTCCCTCTCCATCCCATCTTTGCAGCCTCATAGGGTGGGATACAGCAGCTTTTTTTGCAGTTATCCACACTCACATTTCAGAGTCCTGACTCTCAAGGAACCACTGGTTTTTGGGATAGAACTTGGGCCAGGGCTAGGAACACAGGCTCCACGGTGACATGTCATTTGATTGTAAATTAAGTGTTCTGATTAGTAAGAACTAAGCAGGGGGCCACATGCTCTCAATGGAGACAATAAAGTGTTGTCTTTTTCTTATTGTTTATGTAGGTATATTTCCTATATGGGCATTTTTGGGTAGATTGGGAGGGGTGGTGGGGGTACTTCCTCCAACAGGATGCCTATCTCTCTGCCCCATCAGACCCCGTCTAACAAGAAGTGAACAGAACTGAGACCAAACAGAACATATTGAATAAATATTTAAATCCTGATACTAGAGGTGGCATGGAGGGCCACAAAATTGAAGTTATCCTGTTTCCTGGCATGGGAACAAACTTTCAAAGAGTCACCGGGTGCAGTGGCTCATGCCTGTAATCCCAGCACTTTAGGAGGCTGAGGCAGGAGGATTGCCTGAGCCCAGGAATTCAAGACAGCCTGGGCAACAAAACGAGACTCCGTCTCTACAAAAATAAAATAATTAGCCAAGTGTGGTGGAGCACTTGTAGTACCAGCTACGAGGGAGGTTTAGCAGGGAGGATTCCTTGAACCCAGGAGTTCGAGGCTGCAGTGAGCTGAGATCACACTACTGCACTCCAGCCTGGGTGACAGAGCCAGTGACACCCGGTCTATTAAAAAAAGAAAGAAAGAAAAAAAAGAAAACTTTTAAGGGGTCTAATTTCTTCACTTTTCCATTCTCCCTTTGTCAGGTAGGAGAAGGGAGTAGGGAGTGACTGGACCTGGAAAGGAGGGCTGCAGTAGCTATAATATTGACCCCTTTCCTTTAAAAATCCTACGCCGGCACAGATTTCCCAGACGCTCTCTAGGTGGCCTCAGACTCCACCCCTTTGGTCTTCCGCTTCTGGTTTCCGATTGTAGTGTTTAAATCTCGCGCGCTTTACAAGGATTGGCTACATCAGCGGATAGTTGGCAGTCTGCGTGCTACCCCTCCTCCTCGCCTTTTCTCCCCGGGCAAAAGGTTTTCAAATTCGACCAATCAGCGGGCGCGCTCCCTCAGCCGAGCCGCGACACCCAAGGGTTAACCGCAACCAACCGGAGGCGGGTATTGGAGAAAAGAGCCAATCAGGAGGGCGCAGAGGTGTGTCCTGGGGGCTTATAAAGGCGGCCTCGCGGCGCGCGCGCGACAGCAGTTACACTGCGGCGGGCGTCTGTTCTAGTGTTTGAGCCGTCGTGCTTCACCGGTCTACCTCGCTAGCATGTCGGGCCGCGGCAAGACTGGCGGCAAGGCCCGCGCCAAGGCCAAGTCGCGCTCGTCGCGCGCCGGCCTCCAGTTCCCAGTGGGCCGTGTACACCGGCTGCTGCGGAAGGGCCACTACGCCGAGCGCGTTGGCGCCGGCGCGCCAGTGTACCTGGCGGCAGTGCTGGAGTACCTCACCGCTGAGATCCTGGAGCTGGCGGGCAATGCGGCCCGCGACAACAAGAAGACGCGAATCATCCCCCGCCACCTGCAGCTGGCCATCCGCAACGACGAGGAGCTCAACAAGCTGCTGGGCGGCGTGACGATCGCCCAGGGAGGCGTCCTGCCCAACATCCAGGCCGTGCTGCTGCCCAAGAAGACCAGCGCCACCGTGGGGCCGAAGGCGCCCTCGGGCGGCAAGAAGGCCACCCAGGCCTCCCAGGAGTACTAAGAGGGCCCGCGCCGCGGCCGGCCGCCAGGCCTCCCCATGCCACCACAAAGGCCCTTTTAAGGGCCACCACCGCCCTCATGGAAAGAGCTGAGCCGCTTCAGACTGCGGGGCAAGCGGGCCGCGGCTCCCTTCCCCTCCCCTCCCCTCGCCCGCCTTCGCCGCCCGGCCTCGAGTCCCCGCCCGCCCCCGCTCCCGTCCCGCACCGCCTGCCGCGTCGGCCTCGGGCCCTGCCCTGTCCGCCGTCCGCCCTCCGGTAGGGTTCGGGCCTTCCGGATGCGGCTTGGGCGCTCTTCGGGGACCTCCGTGGCGCGGAAGACCCGAGCCTGCCGGGGGGAGGCCGGCGGCGCCGCACCTGCCCGCCTCGGCGTTCGTGACTCAGCCGCCCCATCCCGAGTCGCTAAGGGGCTGCGGGGAGGCCGCAGCACCTTCTGGAAGACTTGGCCTTCCGCTCTGACGCAGGGCCGAGGTGGGCAGTCCAGGCCGAGAGGCCGGCGGCCCTGAAGGTGAGTGAGGCCCTCGGCAGCTGCAGCCGGGGCACATCAGCTCTCCCTCCATCTTCATTCATAGGTCTGCGCTGGGGCCGGGACGAAGCACTTGGTAACAGGCACATCTTCCTCCCGAGTGACTGCCTCCTAGGAGGACATTTAGGGGAGGGCAGAGGCCTGCAGTTTGGCTTCACGGCTGGCTATGTGGACAGCAAGAGTCGTTTTCGCGGAAGCCGACTGGCAGCCAGGCCTGTCGGGCCCCCCGACGCCGCCCCATTTCCCTTCCAGCAAACTCAACTCGGCAATCCAAGCACCTAGATACCAGCACAAGTCGGTTAATCCCTGTCTGGACTGAGCCTCCGTTGGCTTCTGAACTGGAATTCTGCAGCTAACCCTTCCACGACTAGAACCTTAGGCATTGGGGAGTTTTAGATGGACTAATTTTATTAAAGGATTGTTTTTTTTTTAAATGGAGCGTTTGTTTTCATTTTGCAAGAGAGTT